AGCGCCAGAATTACAGGCGTTTGAGCCACTGCGCTGGGAAACTGTGTTTATCATTCTGAGTCCAGCGGAATACAGTGCCCGTCCAAAAAAGTGCTCAATGAAGAATGAATGAATGAATGGGTAAGCTCTGGGAGAAATAACCAGGCTGGTTGGGCAGGGAAACGTCCTTCTCTGAACTTTAGGGTTCTCATCCGTAAAATGAGGATAAGCAACAGTCTCCATCTCACGGGAACTGAAGGTATGGCTGAACAAAATAGGCTTATTGTCACTACAGTGGCATAAACACCTCCCTTACTCAAAACACTTTCAAGGGCGCAGAGAGAACGCTGTACGAGTGAGCAGTACCGTAAACTGTTACTGCTCTGGGTTCTGTCACGGGACAGTGACTACTCCTCACTGAACTGTGGAAGAGGTGGCCCAAAAAACGCGAGAAGAAAAGAGAAAGTTTTTAGACGCAGAACGCGGCTCGCGGCCACCAGAAAGCGTCCTCCGCCTCCGCCCCCAGCGTCCCCGCGCCCCTGCGCGGCCGCACCTTCACCCGCTGCGCCTCGTTTATGCACTGCTGGTAGCTGCCGATGTAGAAGGCGTTCTTTACGTCGAACAGCTCGTCTACCTCCCCGGAGCCGCCGGAGGCCGGGCCGGGGGCCGGAGGCGCCATTTCGCTGTCTTCTCACCAGCTCCTCTTCCTGAAAGACACGTCAGCCGGAAGCAAGACACGGGCACGCTAGGAAATGTAGTTTACTTTTTCCGAGCGGCGGCGAAGTAAGCCAATGGGAAGCTCCACAATAATATGCAAGGGGGCGGAAGGCGTAAGTGCGTCACGGAGAGCATCTCGGGAATTGTAGTGTGTTTCTGCAAGCCAATGGGATCCGGGGAAACATGATAAGGATGCGGTCGAGGCTGGGAATAGGCTGAGGGAGCTGGAGAGGGTGGGACCACGCAGGAGGCAGATCCAATAAACAGGAAGATTTTTCTCGTGACGTCGTCGGCGCGCGCCGGAAGCGCGGATCACACGGGCCCCTACAAGGGGCCCCTACAAGCGGCCACAAGGATGGCAGGCTTCGCGGAGCTCGGGCTGTCATCGTGGCTCGTGGAACAATGTCGGCAGCTGGGTTTGAAGCAGCCCACGCCCGTGCAGCTCGGCTGCATCCCCGCCATCCTGGAGGGTGAGTATGGCCCAGGGCCTTCCCCAAGAGGCAGACAGCAGCGTTTGTCCTTCCCATCTTGCAGAAGCTGTCTGAGGATCCCTATGGCATCTTCTGCCTCGTCCTGACACCCACCAGGTAAGCCCCCAGCAGGCCTCCTGGGTATGGGTTGAGCATGAAAATCTTGCTACCCGCTTCTTAGGGGTCCTGCAGAATTAAACAAGATGGCCCCGGTGCAGTGGCTCACACCTGTAATCCCAGCACTTTGGGAGCTCCAGGTGAGCGGATCACTTGAGGCCAGGAGTTTGAGCCTGACCCAGCCTGGCCCCTTCACACCCACAGGGAGCTGGCCTACCAGATCGCAGAGCAGTTCCGGGTCCTGGGGAAGCCTCTAGGGCTGAAAGACTGCATCATCGTCGGTGGCATGGGTACGGGAGCTGGGAGGCGGGGGAAGCCCCAGCCCAGCCCTGCCTCTCATGCTCTGTCCCCCAGACATGGTGGCCCAGGCGCTGGAGCTCTCTCGGAAACCACACGTGGTCATCGCCACGCCGGGGCGCCTGGCAGATCACCTGCGCAGCTCCAACACTTTTAGTATAAAGAAGATCCGCTTCCTGGTGAGTTCGCCCCGCCCCTGCAGACCTCAGGACACCCTCACCCCTGCCCCCATTGGCACGGCAGGTGATGGATGAGGCAGACCGGCTGCTGGAACAGGGCTGCACTGACTTCACCGTGGACCTGGAGGCCATCCTGGCGGCTGTGCCGGCCCGCAGGCAGACACTGCTGTTCAGCGCCACGCTGACCGACACACTCCGGGAGCTGCAGGGTCTGGCCACCAACCAGCCCTTCTTCTGGGAAGCACAGGCCCCGTGAGTCCACAGCCCAGACAGCGTGGGGAGGGTGAGGCGTGGCGGTCTATCTGTCCATCCCCAGGGTGAGCACCGTGGAGCAGCTGGACCAGCGCTACCTGCTGGTGCCTGAGAAGGTCAAGGACGCCTACCTGGTCCACCTGATCCAGCGCTTCCAGGATGAGCACGAGGACTGGTCCATTATCATCTTCACCAACACGTGCAAGTGAGCGGGGCCCGCCTCTCCCCTCCCACCGCGGAGGGGTTGACAGGCACATCCTTCCCGCCAGGACCTGCCAGATTCTGTGCATGATGCTGCGCAAATTCAGCTTCCCCACCGTGGCTCTGCACTCCATGATGAAGCAGGTGAGGCCACCCTGGGGCCCGCCAGCCTCACCGCATTCCCAATTTTCTTCCCAACCCTGTGCAGAAAGAACGCTTTGCCGCCCTAGCCAAGTTCAAGTCCAGCATCTACCGGATCCTGATCGCAACAGACGTGGCCTCCCGGTGAGCAGCCCCCAGTCTCCTGCCAAGGGCACCAGTGGAGCTGACCAGCCACCTCTGCCTCCAGGGGCCTGGACATCCCTACGGTACAGGTGGTCATCAACCACAACACCCCCGGGCTCCCCAAGATCTACATCCACCGAGTCGGCCGGACGGCCCGTGCAGGTGAGCAGTGGAGGGGGAGGCCGAGCCTTGGGGCACATAGCAGATAACCGGCACATCCCCACAGGGCGGCAGGGTCAGGCCATCACGCTGGTGACACAGTACGACATCCACCTGGTGCACGCCATCGAGGAGCAGATCAGTGAGTGGGGTTGGGGTGGGTGGTAGAGAAGGCACCCCCACCCCCGGCTTTGCTGTCCCCACAGAGAAGAAGCTGGAGGAGTTCTCCGTGGAAGAGGCCGAGGTGCTACAGATCCTCACACAGGTCAACGTGGTGCGAAGAGAGTGTGAGATCGTGAGTGTCAGAGGCGGGCAGGAACTAAAGTGCAGCATCTCCTTACCCCACTTCCCTCCACCAGAAACTGGAGGCGGCCCACTTTGACGAAAAGAAGGAGATCAACAAACGGAAGCAGCTGATCCTGGAGGGGAAGGTGAGGGCCGAGCCCGCAGGTAGGGGGTGGGTGCTCAGCCATCCCCTGGTCCTCCCTGTGCCAGGACCCTGACCTGGAGGCCAAGCGCAAGGCTGAGCTGGCCAAGATCAAGCAGAAGAACCGGCGCTTCAAGGAGAAGGTGGAGGAGACGCTGAAGCGACAGAAGGCTGGCAGGGCTGGCCACAAGGGGCGTCCACCCAGGACACCGTCTGGGTCCCACTCAGGCCCAGTCCCCTCCCAGGGCCTGGTCTGAGCCCCACACGGCCATCTGCCCAGTCCTTGACTCGTCCATGGAGCTGAGGGTCGGAGGAACCTTCCTTGGGGGCAGCAGCCCTTCCCGGGGGCCTACCCAGTGCCCCACAGCAGAACCCGTGGGCGCTCGTGTTGTGCGGGCCCTGCTCCTCTGCCCCGAAACCACTGGCTGGTCCCTTCCCTGAGCCCTGGCCAAGATTCAGGCTGCAGGGGAAGAAAGAACATGACCGGGAGGTTGTGACCCCAACCCAAGGTCACCCCCCAGGGGTGCCGCATACAGGAGGTGCTTAATAAACGGGTCTTTTGACTTCCTCAGTCTGACTTTCGAAGAGCAGGGGGACAGGAGA